GGACACAGGCCTGGGGACACAAGTGGAGGCAGCTGCTGGCCTGGGAGTCATCTGGAGGGGCTCGTCCTGGAGGCCAGGGGGTGACATTGTGGGACCCCCGTCTTATGTGTACGGAGAATGTCCTGGGTTTGAAAGGCAAGTGCAGACGGTCTGGAAAGCCCATCAGAATCCCTTTCCTTGGTGTGAATAGGGCACACGGACAGGTCTCACGAGTGACAATTAGGGGAGCCGTCCTTCTCCCGGAGGGACTTGCAGGTGTGGGAAATGGTGCCTTCTGCAGCTTCGCACAGGCTTGCGGAACGGCTCTCATGCTGGGCGCAGGCTCTCCCAGGCTACACAGGTCATGGTGGACATAGCCACAGCCCTGAGCCGCCTCTCGTTGTTCATCTTGGGGCCGTTTGCAGACTCCCCCAGGCTTGCCCAGTGAGTGCCAGCAGGGCTGACACCCCTGTCCTCTGGAGACGCGGAGCAGGGTGGAGGGGAACCAGGAACAGCTGCTCATGTGTGCATGGCTTCCCCCAAAACCCCAGGCCTGCCTGTCTGGGGGTCTTCACTGGATGGAGCAGCTTTCAGTGGGGGTGGCTGGTGCCTGGGAAGACAGCCCAGTCGAGTCTGGGACTCAGGTGTGTGTGGTTCATTCTTGCCCCATCCATGCTGTGGCTGAGCACATGCCTAATCCCATAGCAATCCTGGGAGTAGGACGTGCAAGACCCAAGGCCCATGTCTTCACTGACCGGGGCTCAGCCCCCTCCTGCCTCGCACAGGAGCGAGAGTTTGGCCCGCCCCACGGCGACCCTCTTCTAGGATGAGGGGCCCTGGGCAGTGTCGGGGTGGGGGATGTTGAGGTGGGGGAGCTGCTCTGGGGTGGGGCCTTGCTGCCACCTCACCAGGTGTCCCTCTGTTTTATCCTGCAGTGAACTTCGACCACTTCCAGATCCTTCGGGCCATTGGGAAGGGCAGCTTTGGCAAGGTAAGGCAGGGCCTGGGGTGGGGACTGGGCTGAGGGGGCAGGGGCAGAACCGTGGAGTCGGACATGCTGTCCCCTGAGCCCACCTACTCCCATCCTCCTTGGGAGAAGCAGCCTTACCTGGGCAGAGGCTCCAGGTCTTTTAGGGAGGACGTGGGCACTCCTGCCACGGAGGCAGCTGGCTGTGCCGCCATCAGACTGGGCCCCATGGTGTCACCAACTCCGCAGCGTCCAGGAGCCACCAGGAGGACAAAATCGCAGCTTTGGCTGAACTGGAGCCTAGAGGCCAGGCTGTGCCTGCGGCTGCTCCTCAGGACCTACAGGGGACAGGACGGAGGGTGGGTGCTGAGCGTGCATCCTCAGCTGGTCCTTGTCCTCATCCTTATCCCTGTCTCCAGCCCCGTCCAGAGTGCCCTGCTGCTGTCCTCCAGATAGGCCTGTTTGCCGGCCTGGACGGAGCCCGTTCCTTTACTCTCCTTTTGTTTTCTCTTGACCAGATCTAACTTCCTGATTGCCGCCTTGTAATATCTAGAGATTGGGGGTAATTATAACTCAAAGAGGCTTAACGAGCACTCGGAAAAGGTTGGAATTAGCCCTCCGGCTTCTGCGCGCAGCTCTGTTGTGGATGAATCACTTCTGAATGGACAGTTCTTTTCAGCTGTCCCGGGAGGCTTAGCAGATGGGTGCTGCCTCCCTCCTGCTCCTGGCTGTACAGCTGCCTGGACACTGTGTCTATTTAAGCCCCATAAGCCCTTTTTAAAGCGATTGCCATGCTACCGGAGCATAATACGTAGGGTATTTGAATGCGATTAATTACCTCCATTTCATTGTATAGCAAACGATGGCTCCACTGGGTTACTTGAGGCCTGGGATGATGAAAAGTCAGAGCAAATGAGCCCCTTTGCGCAGTGCATTGAGAAAGCTCCCGTGCACCAAGAAGAGAGTGCTTTTGAGTCCCTGCATGTTGGGAGGCGCCCGTGGACCTGCACCGTTTTGTTGCTGGTGAGGCTGGTTGACCATCGAGGTGAGGTGCTGGCGTCCTGCCGAACAGCCCTGTGCCCTCCAGGTGTGCATTGTGCAGAAGCGGGACACGGAGAAGATGTACGCCATGAAGTACATGAACAAGCAGCAGTGCATCGAGCGCGACGAGGTCCGCAACGTCTTCCGGGAGCTGGAGATCCTGCAGGAGATCGAGCACGTCTTCCTGGTGAACCTCTGGTGAGCCTGCCATGGCCTCGCTGCAGAAAGACGCGCACAACAGGCCTTCCATCGGTGCCCACAGGTACTCCTTCCAGGACGAGGAGGACATGTTCATGGTCGTGGACCTGCTACTGGGCGGGGACCTGCGCTACCACCTGCAGCAGAACGTGCAGTTCTCCGAGGACACGGTGAGGCTGTACATCTGCGAGATGGCACTGGCTCTGGACTACCTGCGCGGCCAGCACATCATCCACAGGTGTGTGCGTGGCAGACGGCGCAGGTACCTGCCAACTCACCTTCCCACTTTCTGCTCTTTCTAGAGATGTCAAGCCTGACAACATTCTCCTGGATGAGAGAGGTGTGTGGGGTTGGGTGTGGGCAGCCCAGGTGGGGACAGCCACACCTGACCCCTCTCTGCACAGGACATGCACACCTGACCGACTTCAACATTGCCACCATCATCAAGGACGGGGAGCGGGCGACGGCATTAGCAGGCACCAAGCCGTACATGGGTGAGCCCGAGCTGGGGTTCCAGATGGGAGCTGGCAGCTGTTTTTCCTTCTTTCTGTCGGAAAGCTCCGGAGATCTTCCACTCTTTTGTCAACGGCGGGACCGGCTACTCCTTCGAGGTGGACTGGTGGTCGGTGGGGGTGATGGCCTATGAGCTGCTGCGAGGATGGGTATGGACCCCCTGCAGCCCCTGGGCTTGGCTGGACCTGCCCAGCACTGCCTCCCTGTCTCCAGAGGCCCTATGACATCCACTCCAGCAACGCCGTGGAGTCCCTGGTGCAGCTGTTCAGCACCGTGAGCGTCCAGTATGTCCCCACGTGGTCCAAGGAGATGGTGGCCTTGCTGCGGAAGGTGAGCCCCCATCCCTGAGCCTCCTCACCCTCCCCTGGACCCTCTGACTCATGCCTGGTTGCAGCTCCTCACTGTGAACCCCGAGCACCGGCTCTCCAGCCTCCAGGACGTGCAGGCAGCCCCGGCGCTGGCCGGCGTGCTGTGGGACCACCTGAGCGAGAAGAGGGTGGAGCCGGGCTTCGTGCCCAACGTAAGCCTGTGGGCGGCTCAGGTGGGGGGCCCCGGGCCGGGGCTCAGCACCCATCCCTCTGTAGAAAGGCCGTCTGCACTGCGACCCCACCTTTGAGCTGGAGGAGATGATCCTGGAGTCCAGGCCCCTGCACAAGAAGAAGAAGCGTCTGGCCAAGAACAAGTCCCGGGACAACAGCAGGGACAGCTCCCAGTCCGTGAGTGCCAGGGCAGGCTCAGGGCGCGGCGGCCCCACGCTCACGTGTGCCTTTCCATCCACAGGAGAATGACTATCTTCAAGACTGCCTCGATGCCATCCAGCAAGACTTCGTGATTTTTAACAGAGAAAAGTGAGTGTGTTGGGGGTGGGTGGGCGTGGTGGATAACGCCCTCCATGTGTTCCTGCCACCCCAGGCTGAAGAGGAGCCAGGACCTCCCGAGGGAGCCTCTCCCCGCCCCTGAGTCCAGGGATGCTGCGGAGCCTGTGGAGGACGAGGCGGAACGCTCCGCCCTGCCCATGTGCGGCCCCATTTGCCCCTCGGCCGGGAGCGGCTAGGCCGGGACGCCCGTGGTCCTCACCCCTTGAGCTGCTTTGGAGACTCGGCTGCCAGAGGGAGGGCCATGGGCCGAGGCCTGGCATTCACGTTCCCACCCAGCCTGGCTGGCGGTGCCCACAGTGCCCCGGACACATTTCACACCTCAGGCTCGTGGTGGTGCAGGGGACAAGAGGCTGTGGGTGCAGGGGACACCTGTGGAGGGCATTTCCCGTGGGCCCCCGAGACCCGCCTAGATGGAGGAAGCGCTGCTGGGCGCCCTCTTACCGCTCACGGGGAGCTGGGGCCATGGATGGGACAGGAGTCTTTGTCCCTGCTCAGCCCGGAGGCTGTGCACGGCCCTCGTCACAAGGTGACCCTTGCAGCACAGGCCGCGGGTGCCCCAGGCTCGGCTCAGGTCTTGGAGGTCAAGGGCATGGGTTGGGGTAGTGGGTGGGGAGGTGAATGTTTTCTAGAGATTCAAACTGCTCCAGCAATTTCTGTAGTTTTCACCTCTGAGAATTACAATGTGAGAACCGCTCGATGTTGCATGTTCTGCGTACGTCCTGTGTCTGCCTGGCCG